TTAATAACATTCCATTTTTATTTTGTAATAGCCATGTTAATGAAATTTTTAAGCTGACATGTATGTATGTATTTGAGCTGCATAGTTAGGGCTCTGATATAATTAATGCTGAAATCTTAAACCTTTGTAGTCTTTAGCAGGTGCTTTCATAGTAGCACAGCAATATGTCTGACAAACTTGTTCTCTGAAAGCAAAAGTATTTAAGAAGTAGGTAAATATATACATAATGTATACAAGCATACATAAGTAGCATATGTAGCTCTAGTTTGTTTTCTTCCAGTCACGACAATATGCAGATTTCCTGTTACTGCTGTACTCTATGTTATATTCTCTTGTTTTTACATTAAAAGCATTTGTTGCTTAAGCTCTCTGTATCTCTATCCTCCTCATTTGTGAAATAAAAATGTTACCTACTTTGTAGGTTTGTGTGTGAAAAGTAAATGAAACAATAGTTTATAAAAGACCTTGTGCAAGGCCTGGTACATAGTAGACTCAGAAATTGCTGGTTTCTGTGATGGTATTCAGATAACTTACACTTGGTGGGGGTCAGCTTTATTTCACTGCTCAACACTCAGCCACTTGGAAGAATCCCTCCCTCCTAATGTTGCTCTGTAGAATTACTCATCAATTTAGAGATGTATATTTTTAGATTAAATAATGTGATGGTTTATGAATATAGTATTACAGTGATTTCTACTTCTGAAAGACTGCAAAGAATGTTTACTTTTTTTTTCAATTCAGTCATATGTAGAACAACAAACACTGGGCCTGATATCAAGAGAACTGTCTAGTATTCATTATAATACATTTTTGCCTTTGTTTTACATTAAATTGATTTTTTGCTATTTCTGTGCAAAGTTTGAGTGTGCTGCTCTGCTTTAAAAGGTGGTGGGCCCAGGAAAAGAAAATTATCTTCTTCTTCAGAGCCATATGAGGAAGATGAATTTAATGATGATCAATCTATAAAAAAGACAAGACTGGATCATGTAAGTTTACATTTGAATTACAGTATCAAAATTGGCTGCTTAAGGTTAGGATATGTGGAGTTTGTGGATATTATTAGACCTGAAAATCCACCTAAATGAATTCCTTTCTATCACAACTAAGGGAATTTACGTCTACATTTAATTTGTGACTGTTTTTGCTTTTTAATTTATCCAGTATGAAGCCTGCTTAAGCACAGACTATTTTGTGTCTGTGGATATCAGACCTGAAAATTTGTCTAAATGAATCATTCTTTCTTTTCTTTCACAGCTAAGCCAGATAATTTGTGCTTGCATATAATTTGTGACTGTTTTTGCTTTCTTTTAAATTTATCCAGTATTAATTGCTTATCTCTGCCCTCTTCATTACATTGGGTTCTCTGAACTGTGTGCGTGTTCATCTCCAAATTTCCCCTTTTTATAAGGACAACAGTCAGATTAGGTCCCACTCTAATGACCTCATTTTAACTTGAGTGTCTCACTGATGACCCTGTCTCCAATAAGGTCACATTCTGAGGTACTGGGCATTAGGACTTCAACATTTGAATTTGGAGGGGACACAACCCATAATAGTGGTGTTTCCAGAAGCAGGTGGATAGGGAAGGCAAATTCATACTTAGAGCAGGTTATCTGTTACTATATCTTTCATGATGAATCGTGAAGGTGTAATCATCCTGCCACCAGACAGTTGACTGAATCTCCCAAGGAATGGTGCTATAATGGGAACTCGTTGGCCTCTGTTCCTTGCAGGTTGAGCACTGACCGTAACAATAGCCAGATTAATCTTGGTGTAGAAAGTCTTACCTTGTTGACTTGCATGCACAGACTCAAGCCCAGTTGCCATGGCCATTTGTAAATGGGCCTATTGAGCAGGCATTCAAGTGGCTGTGGACTTAACTGGTGTTCACAAAATGGATGATCTTGTATACCTGATCTTTAAAAATTTTCTCTGCCACGTGTGCACCCTTGGCTGAACATTCACACAAACACCGTTATCCTTCTATTCTATTCTCAGGATAACTTCTTTTTTTTTGTTTTGTTTTGCTTTTTGAGACAGAGTCTTACTCTGTCCCAGGCTGGAGTACAGTGGTGTGATCTTGGCTCACTGCAACCTCCACTTCCCTGGTTCAAGCAATTCTCGCACCTCAGCCTCCGGAGTATCTGGGATTACGGGAGTGCAGCACCACGCCCAGCTGTTTTTTTGTTTTTTTTTTAATTTTTTGTAGAGATGGAGTTACACCATGTTGGCCAGGCTGGTCTCGAACTCCTGACCTCAAGTGATCCACCCACCTCGGCTTCCCAAAGTGCTGAGATTACAGGCGTGAGCCACCACGCCCGGCTGTATTTTCAGAATAACTTATATTCTGAGATGTTCAGCAATGTACCTCTTCCCCAGACTTCCTGGTCACCAGTTTTTTAAGTCTTCTTTTTAGCCTCTGTTCCTGATACATTGCTGATCTCTACCTCTGGCCATCTCTTGGTACACAAAATGGGCAACAAGATGTACTGCCCAAAGTTGTACACAGGGCTACTCTCTGAGTTGGGTTTATATTATAGCAGTTGTTCACTTGGCTGGTTCTAAAATTATGCAAATCCTTTGTAAAGTCAAGCTGGTTCAGGCTGGGTGCATTAGCTTATGCCTATAATCCCAGCATCTTGGGAGGCTGAGGCAGGAGGATTGCTTGAGCCCAGGAGTTCAAGACCAGCCTGAGCAATATAGTGGGACTCCTGTCTCTGCAAAAAAAAAAAAAAAAATTTTTTTAATTAGCTGGGCATGCTTACATGCAGCTGTAATCTCAGCTACCCGGAGGCTAAGGAGGGAGGATTACTTGAGCCCAGAAGGTTGAGGCTTCAGTGAGCCATAATTATGCCACTGCACTCCAGCCTGGGTGACACAGTGAGACCTGTCTCACAACATACAAATGAAGTTTAAGGATTTCTTCCCTCTTTATCAGGTCATAAAGAATTTTCTCTTTTCTTTCTTTTCGAGACAGAGTCTCATCCTGTCGCCCAGGCATGATCTCGGCTCACTGAAACCTCTGCCTCCCGGGTTCAAGTGATTCTCCTGTCAGCCTCCCACGTAGCTGGGATTACAGGCGTGTGCCACCATGCTCAGTTAATTTTTGTGTTTCACCATATTAGCCGGGCTGATCTCAAACTCCTGACCTCAGGTGATCCGCCTGCTTTGGCCTCTCCAAGTGCTGGGATTACAGGCGGCAGCCACTGTGCCCAACCTATCAGGTCATAAAGAATTTTTTATAATGCCTCAGGTAATAGTTGAAGAAGGGGCAGCAGTGATGCAGAAGCAGGTACCATGAGAGTCTGAGACATCTGCACATGCAATTTATTTGTGTCTCTTGAACCTACTCAAGTCCATTCTCAAGTATACCATTTCTACTTGATGATGGGTTGCTGCTGCCAATGCTCCGTTTTAGGCTAGGTAAATCAGATACCCAGATCACATAACGGCTCAAGTCTCATGGTCATTTGATGTTCTGTGGTCAACCATTCTGCTTTTATCAGGATTTATTGTCAAGTCAATAGCTGTTTCACAAAAATACATCAGTCAGTTCTGTTTTTAAAATGTGAATTTATTCCAGTGTTAATACATTAGAGAACGATTTGAGCATAATCCAAAATTTGCATGTGCTTATGTGCAGTTTTGTCCATGAGAAATAGTAGGTGATCATAGAAAATTGCTTCCAGCTGAACCAAGCCACATAAAACACACACGTTTCCAGTATCCACTGGCTGCCTCTTTTTACCATGTATATTATCCTGTTAGGTGGTGATATGCTATTCTTTGACATTTGTGATCTTTTCTATTTGAAAAAAGCACTCATTCAACATCTCAAACCTACCTAAGCATTCTGGTTCAAAAATGCCACACAGTACATGCAGAGGGAATGTTTTGAGTATTAAGGAGAAGCTTGAAACAAGAAAACATTTGGAAAGATAAAAACATAACGATACATCCCAAGCAACAGATATAAAGGAATCCACATTATGGACCATCAAAGATAATGCCACAAAAATAAAAGTGTATGTATGGCTGGACCAGGTTCGAGTGCTGGAAAGTCCATAAGAACAAGGCATAAAGAAACAGAAGAAAAAGAAAGATTGTCAAATATTTGGATTCAAGACCAAAGGGTGAAAAACTTAAGGAACAACCTTTCTCATACAGATCTTTGTAATTATATACACAGACCTAAAATAGAAGTCACTGTACCCTGCATAAGTGGCTCCTTTTAGTGCTAGTAGTGGTTGCTTTAATGATTTCAAACAGTGCTACAGTTTCCTACAAACAATGCTACAGTTTCCTAAGCCTTTGGCTGTCAGACATAACTATTAGTGTAGATATGAAAGCTGCAAAAGAATTTTTCAGCAGTGATAGGGAAGTAAATTGAAGGCAGCTGTGCATGGTGTTAAATTCTTGGTTTTGATTAAACAAATATCTGTTATGAACGCATGCCTCGAATAACCCAAATATGAAAGACAGAAAACATGTTCTAGGATTTAAGGCTCCTAAAGGTAACATAACTGTGATATTTGGCACCAGTGCCAAATGGAGATTTGAAGCTGAAGCCAATAATGTCACTCACCAAACTTTGAGCCTTTTAAAAGATATTGTTAACGTCAGCCTTTGAGGTTCATGTCAGGTATAGCAAAAATGTATGGATGGCTGCCCACATTTGCATTTATATTTTTACTTAGTTCTTCTCTGTTAAAGAGGATGAATGCCCCAAAACATTAAAAAAAAAAAAAAACTTAACTTTAAAAATTCTTACAGTGTATCAAGCTCTCTCTCTACAAAAGCAGAATTCAACCTATGTCACATTCTTCCTTTTGCCTCCAAAAACCACCTCTCTGATAACAGCCCCTTTTTAAGTGTGTGACAGCAGTGTTTATAGCTTACTATTTAAAGTGAACATTTTAGATATTAATTGCTGTTATCTAAGGCAGGGTTGCAGAAGTGGTTACAGAATGTTGGAAGAGGTTTAACATTGCAATGTCATTGTTGAAGCCTGGAGTAATATACCGAGAGTGTTTGTGTTATGTGTGGCAGAAAATTGCCTTTGACTTGATTCTTTATTTTGAAGAATTTGATACTTCAGAGAAATTTTAAAAGTTTAAAACAAGCTATATTGATCTAAGAAAAACAGTTTGGACTCGGAGCAGTCAAAAATGAGGATATTGAGAAGTTTCTAGGGTCCTGTCCTGATGATCTAACCACAGAAAACATTCAGCAACTTGCTGCTTATGGCTGTATGGATGCAGAAGATGTCGATGACAGTGATAATGAAAGTCAGAAGTCTGTGTATGCCATGACAGTGTAATACAAATGATCAGATGTTTTAAATGCTGTGAAAATAATTGGACTGCCTTGAAGATAATGGCTTTACTGCTGAAGATATTAGGATAGTCTTGTGTGGCATCCGGATGAATTTGGAACCGTACAGGCAGCTTTAGTGTAAAAGGAGGAGGCTGGCAACACCACAGAAATTTTATTTATTCTTTATATTTTAAGTTAGTACAGCAGACATAACACAAGGACAGTGAGCTACAACCTTCTGTATCTGGTGTTAAAAATTTCCATTCATTTTCAGATAACCTGTTTTTTGCCACTTTACAATAACTCGTAAGCTGTAACTCTTCCAATGTCCACAAGCAAACTTCAGCTCATATTTATTGTAGTATTTAGGTATTAACTATTTAATGTGTGTAAAATTGTATCATTTTTATTAGATTGCCTTCTCTTTTTATATGTCACTGATGAAGTTTTTGACATTGTATCTCTAACAGTTTTTCTCCTAAAGGCTGCAATTTTTAACAATTTTGCATAATGCAGTAATTTTTGGAAATATATGTGTCACAGCAAAACTGACTGTGGTCAGTAGAAGAGGACATGATGACCTTTCTTTAAAACTCTCTAAAACGATTTTCCCACTGGGGCTTGCCAAAGACTTCATACAACATCCTTACCTGCAACAGATTCTTGGAGAATCATTGCATCTGCTGGTCACGAAACCCAAGTGGCGGAGTACCTTGTATTGCACTCTGGACCTGGTACAGAGCCGTCTCTTAACCTGGGCCCCATTCATAACTGACATTCTTTTTTTTTTTTTTTTCTTTTGAGATGGAGTCTCGCACTGTTGTCTGGGCTGGAGTGCAATGGCATGATCCTGGCTCACCGCAACCTCCGCCTCCCGGGTTCAAGCAATTCTCCCACCTCAGCCTCCCGAGTAGCTGGGATTACAGGTGCCTGCCACCACGCCTGGCTAATTTTTTGTATTTTTAGTAGAAACGGTGTTTCACTGTGTTGGCCAGGCTGGTCTCAAACTCCTGACCTCGTGATCCACCCGCCTCAGCCTCCCAGAGTGCTGGGATTACAAGCGTGAGCCAGCGTGCCCAGCCATAACTGACAATCTTAAGAGGTATTTTATAAAATGAATCAAGCAGTACACACCCTAATGAAGTATATCTTGCCTCCAGTGTGCAGTGAGCTCCCAATGTCCAGTCTAAAGAGGCAGATAGGTGCGGCCTTTCTTTTTTCTTAAGAGTGGAGTTTGCAACATGCTCCAGACTACACTCCCACGAAAGTGGTGGGCCTCAGAGTGAGGATGGTTATTCCTTCACCCTGATATGTGGCATGTACGTATCTGACCAGTACCATTGAAAATACCCACTACCTGTATCAAGTCCAGTCAACATGATGTCAGTATAGTGGATCAAGTGATACTCTCTAGACTGTGCAAAACCATCTAAGTCCATGAGTACTGTATTATTTGAGAGAGCCAGGAAAGTTACTCTAACTCTGAAGACTGAAGGTATATCATTAAACCTGCCAAGATAAAAACGGATTGTTTCTGTTTGATCTAATTGGGAAAGGGGAAAAAGCAAGTACTTGATTGATAACTGCATAGCCATATTGATTTGCTCCAGCAAAAATACCACATCCTGTAAAGCAGCTGCAGCTGGAGTTTGATTGTTTATGATACTCTTAAATACTTGCAAGACTCATCTACTTTTTGTATAGGTCAAGGAGGCATCTTACATTGGGATGGGATGGTGGTGTCAATATCTGCAGTTCCTTTAGGACTGTAGTAATTGCTTATTGTTTTGATTGAGAGGGACAATTCTAGGGACTTGGATTTGGTGTTTCCTATAATAGTAGCCCATACATCATGGGTCAGGGAACTGATATAGTATGGGATTTCTGCCAGTGCCAAATATGTCTGTTCCAACTATGATTCTGGAGATGGAAAAATAAGCACTGGGTCGAATCATATCCCTTGGGCCCGCTGAGACAGATACAGTCCCAAATTTTATCAGCTAGCTTTTGTAAAGTGTCTGTGTAACCTCCTGGACCACATGAGTATATTCAGTCACCAGGGATAAGCAGAGCTGGCATAAGTGTGGGACCCAAGAGCAAACAACACATGATAGGCACACCATCTACTAAATATTTGATTCCGAAGAGCTGTTTACTGTTTTCCAGATATTTTATGTATTTTTTTATTGAGGTGAAATTCACATAGCATAAAATTAACCATTTTAGAGTGAACTATTTAATGCTATTTAGTACATTCACAGTGTTGTATACCATCATTCCTGTCTAGTTCCAAACGCTGTCATCACCTCGTAATAGCATGCTATACCCATTAAGCAGTTTCTCCCCATTCCCTCCTCCCCCTAACCCCTGGCAACCGCCAATCTGCCTTCAGTCTCTGGATTTACCTATTCTGAACATTTCATTTAGGTGGAATTATATAATATGTAACCTTTTATGTCTAGCCTCTTATTTTTTAATTTCAGAAAAATGTGTTTTATTTGTTTTTTCTTTTTTCAACTTTATGTTAGAATTGGGGTACATGTGCAAGTTTGTTACAAACGTATATTGCGTGATGCTGAAGTTTGAAGTATGAATGAATCTGTCACCCAGATAGTAAGGATAGTACTCCATAGGTAGTTTTCCTTAACTCTTCCCCCACATCCTCCCTCCGCCTTCTTGTGTTCCCCAGTGTCTGTTGTTCTCATTTTTATGAACACGTGTACCCAATGTTTAGCTCCCATTTATAAGTGGGAAATGTGGTATTTGATTTTTCTGATTCCACATTAGCTTGCTTAGGAAATGGTTTCCAGCTACATCTGTGTTGCTGCGAAGAACATGATTTTGTTCTTTTTTATTAGCCTCTTACATAGCATAATGCTTTCAGATATACTACAATGTTCATTCATGTTGTGGTGTGTATCAGTACTTCATTCTTTTTTATGACTTAGTGATATTCCATTTTATGTGTTTACCACAATTTGTCCATGACGCACATTTGATATATTAACAAATGAACAACTGAAGTTTAGTTTTCACTTATGTAGTGAAAAAGCAGTGGTCTAGAGTTAGATACTTGGATCTGTTCCCTCCTCAGCTGGTTGTTGTCCATCTGTGAGCTTTAAAATACTGTTCTTGGAATTTCAGTGTGCCTGGGCTGTAAAGGTGGCAGTATGAATTTTGAAGATTTTGAAATGGTTTCTCCAGATGGGTTTCACCAGTATGTCTTATTATTCCCCTGCTCAAAATCCTAAATTGTTTTCTTTTTTTTTTCTCCCCATTAGGGAGAGGAATCAAATGAGTCTGCAGAATCTAGCAGTAATTGGGAAAAGCAGGAAAGTATTGTACTGAAATTGCAAAAGGAATTTCCCAATTTTGATAAACAGGTGAGTAGTCGTGTATGAAAATTTAATCAGTGTTTTAACAAAAAGATAAATGACTTATTTCTAGGAACTTAGAGAAGTACTCAAGGAACATGAATGGATGTACACAGAAGCTTTAGAATCTCTAAAAGTGTTTGCAGAAGACCAAGGTAATTATTCTGGGTCATAGAAAATACATACTATTTAGTTACTGTTTTTGTCTTTTATATACAGATATGCAATATGTATCACAAAGTGAGGTTCCAAATGGAAAAGAAGTTTCTTCAAGAAGTCAAAATTACCCTAAAAATGCAACTAAAACAAAACTAAAACAGAAATTTTCAATGAAAGCACAAAATGGCTTTAACAAGAAACGTAAAAAAAATGTTTTTAATCCAAAGAGAGTTGTTGAAGACTCTGAATATGATTCAGGTTCTGATGTCGGTAGTTCACTAGATGAGGACTATAGTAGTGGTGAAGAAGTGATGGAGGATGGCTATAAAGGTAAAATTCTTCACTTCCTTCAAGATGCTTCAATTGGTGAACTTACTTTGATTCCTCAGTGTTCTCAGAAAAAGGCTCAGAAGATAACAGAACTCCGGCCCTTTAATAGTTGGGAGGCTCTGGTAAGGCTTTATTCTTTTTTTCCCCTTGTATGACTATTCAATTATTTTTCTTTTTATGCTATAGTTCACAAAGATGTCCAAAACTAATGGCTTATCAGAAGATTTGATATGGCACTGTAAAACACTGATCCAAGAAAGAGATGTAGTTATAAGGCTTATGAACAAATGTGAAGACATTTCAAATAAATTGACCAAACAAGTTACCATGCTTACTGGAAATGGAGGTGGATGGAACATAGAACAACCTTCCATTCTAAACCAAAGGTAATCTTTGTTGAATATATTTATTCGTATTTTGTGTAATATTTGGTAACTCTCTCTTTACCAGTTTGTCACTCAAGCCCTATCAGAAGGTTGGTTTGAATTGGCTGGCATTGGTACATAAACATGGACTTAATGGCATTTTGGCAGATGAAATGGTAAGTGTACTTTATTTCTAAGATTTGTTGTTAAATGTTATATATTGTCTTTTAAACTTTTTAGGGCCTAGGAAAAACTATTCAAGCCATTGCATTTCTGGCATACCTCTATCAGGAGGGTAATAATGGTCCTCATTTGATCGTTGTTCCAGCTTCAACTATAGGTTTGTAATACTGGAGACAACTGTATTTAACTCAGATGCAAATAATGTCTCTTCTGTTCCATAGATAACTGGTTAAGGGAAGTTAATTTATGGTGCCCTACTTTGAAGGTCCTCTGTTACTATGGTAAGAATATGTCATTCTGCTTTTAACTTTGGATAGTCATGTGTTTATTGTTTTTAAATTCTAGGTTCTCAAGAAGAACGTAAACAAATTAGATTTAACATTCATAGTAGATATGAAGATTACAATGTAATTGTGACCACGTAAGTATTGAGAAATTTGGGGAGGATGGATAAACCTTAGAGATGTTTTTTCTTTTGGTGACAGATATAACTGTGCGATCAGCAGTTCTGATGACCGTAGTCTGTTTCGACGGCTGAAACTTAATTACGCAATTTTTGATGAGGGCCATATGCTGAAGAATATGGGCTCCATTCGCTACCAGCACCTTATGACAATTAATGTAAGAGAATGTTTGTAAAGTTTTCCAAATTAAAAGCTAATATAAATTTTACCTTCATTCACAGGCAAATAACCGTTTGCTGCTCACAGGCACACCTGTACAGAACAATCTGTTAGAACTCATGTCGCTGTTGAATTTTGTTATGCCACACATGTTTAGTAGTAGCACCAGTGAAATACGAAGAATGTTTTCCTCTAAGACAGTAAGCATAAATGCATATTTTCTCCCAAATATTTCCTAAAAGGATATGTTTTTATTTTGCTCAGAAATCAGCAGATGAGCAAAGCATATATGAAAAGGAGAGAATAGCACATGCAAAACAAATTATAAAGCCATTTATTCTCAGAAGAGTAAAAGAAGAGGTAATGCATATCTACATGTTTTTTATTTTTATATGATTATCTTAAACTGTTTTTTCTGTCTCAGGTTCTCAAGCAGTTACCCCCCAAGAAAGATCGAATTGAGTTGTGTGCAATGTCGGAGAAGCAGGAGCAACTCTATTTGGGTCTTTTCAACAGATTGAAAAAATCTATCAATAACTTGGGTATAATCTGATTTTTACTCTTTTATGTGAAATTGGTTTTATTTTTTACTGTGTTCTCTTTGAGTCACAGAAAAAAACACAGAAATGTGCAATGTCATGATGCAGTTGAGGAAAATGGCCAATCATCCTTTATTACATCGCCAATATTACACAGCTGAAAAACTCAAGGAAATGTCTCAGCTTATGCTAAAGGTAAGGATTTCATATTATGTTAACACTAAGCTTTGAAGTATACTGTGTTTTGTTTTGTTTTAAGGAACCTACACATTGTGAGGCTAACCCTGACCTGATCTTTGAAGATATGGAAGTTATGACAGACTTCGAACTACATGTACTTTGTAAACAGTACCGACACATTAATAACTTTCAGTTAGACATGGACTTGATTTTAGATTCTGGAAAATTTCGAGTTTTAGGATGCATCTTGTCTGAATTGAAACAGAAGGTATTAAAAAAGAATGGCGTTTCTTTTGTATTTCTATTTCTAATTCATGTATGTATTTTCACAGGGTGATAGAGTTGTGTTATTTAGCCAATTTACCATGATGCTGGATATCTTAGAGGTTCTATTAAAACATCATCAGCATAGGTACCTCAGATTAGATGGAAAGACTCAGATTTCTGAAAGGTTGGTATAATTCATGTTAGTTACAAAAAAATGTGAGATTTAACCTAATTTGTTTATCTTACAGGATTCATCTAATTGATGAGTTTAATACCGATATGGATATCTTTGTGTTTCTGCTATCAACAAAAGCTGGTGGATTAGGAATAAATCTGACTTCAGCAAATGTTGTTATACTTCACGATATTGACTGTAATCCTTATAATGACAAACAAGCAGAAGATAGATGCCATAGAGTAGGCCAGACTAAGTAAGTGTTTTTAGTTGGAATGTATTTTTAATAACCAATGGACATATTTTGTATTTTTTTTTAGAGAAGTACTAGTTATAAAACTAATAAGCCAAGGGACGATTGAAGAATCCATGCTAAAAATTAACCAACAGAAATTGAAACTAGAACAGGATATGACTACAGTAGATGAAGGTGAGTTGTTTGTAAGCAGAAACTTCAATATTTAAAGCTTTTAATGCTACTTTCTGACCTACAGGTGATGAAGGGAGTATGCCAGCAGATATAGCCACATTACTAAAAACATCAATGGGCCTGTGAAATAAGAACTGTGAACTCTCAATTGATGAGGAAATATCAACTTGGTGCACTCAAGGACATTTACATTATGATGACCATGGGGTTTATGAACATTTATAACTTTTTATAATTTCCATATTACATTTCTCATAGTATGGACAACTTTTTGCCACTAACTGAATTCTCCAAATACTCACACGTGAAATTTCAAAAAAGAAGCCACAAATATGTAGTTCTGAAGATGTTGAATAATCATTTTACAAAGCAGTTTTCTGAATGGGGATTAGTTGGTGATTGTTTGTAACAAATATGCTAATGCTTTAGAAATGTCAGTATTTTTGTAATTATTTCTACCTCCAAATATATATATATTGTCTTTCACTGGATAATGTGTGTAGATTTTTACATGTGCCTTATTTGACAATGCTTATGTCTTGTTTTTGCTTGTCTCATTTGAAGTTCTTTTTTATTATGTTAAAGAATGCAGCTGTATAGATTATATAGCTTTCATTTTATTGCTATTTGAAGCAGATGTTCACCAATGTCAGCAAGAACTCAACCTGAATTTAAAGGTGGCATTCCATATACTAACATCCCCCAGGTCCTCTCAAGTACTTCTGCTGAAACAAATTTATTTGGCTAGGCACTAAGTTGTTTTCCAGTGAATAGTAACTAAAGAAGCCCCTACCTTGCTCCATGGATTAATTCCTTCTGTTCATTTTCCAACTGCACTAATTGTGCATATTACTCTGCCTAATCTTGTGCATGTTTTCATTGATTTCCCTCTCCCGGCTTTTGCTTCTCTTGAAACTGTTGCCCAGTCACTTCTGCTCCAATTCTCTTCCTCTCTAAATAGTAGTTTATTACTGCCACATCTCCATGCATCAGCAAAATGTTGGTGACATTTTTCTAGCCTGGCAGAACAGATTACTTAAAGCTATTTCATTTCAAAGCAGACTGAATGTGACTTCATCTAAAGGCAGCATTAGGTACTGCATGGAAATAGGTCATTAACTTGAAACTCTTATCAAAATATATTTTACCAGTTTCCAGAATTTCCAGTACAGGACCGCCTGAAGAGAGAGCCATTGTTCAATTCCAATTCAGTGTGAGTGACAAAGTGAAATTTAGAAGTGAAGTTGTCTATTTGATATTTAACTCTTTATTAAATCTTTCTTTAAATTTCTGCCTGTCAGTCTATATTGCTGTTTTTATTATACATCAGTTTCTTTGTATAACTTGTGAGTTCCATGTGTTTTGTTTTTATTATGTAAATATCATTATAAATAAACTTATTTATAAATCAAAGATTTGTTAATTTTTGGAAATCATGCTTTTCAAAGCATCCTAACTTGCTAAGATGCTAGGTAGTACGACCCTCTGGATTTGGAAGGCAAATAAAACTCTTACAGTGATTATTTAGATATTAAAGACTGAGAACTCACGGCTTAACCCCAGTCTTGATGGTATATTGAACAGACTGAATATATTTTACCATTACAGGGCTAAAAGGAGTCTTCATGTGTTAATACTACCTCCTTGTACATCACTATACCCAAATCAGTTATTCAAATTGTTAGGAATTTTACCTTTTAAAATCTCATAATGGATATCTCATGTTTTCTGTATTAATGTATTTTCAATGATAGGCTGTTTCTTTTTTTGTTGTTATTGTTGTTGTTGTTATATCCATACTTTTATCTCTAATGAAATGTAGTTGGGTTCTTCCTGTAATGCGCTATTATGTCTTGGGCTTAATAAAAATATTTGTGATCATAAGTTGTATTTTCACACCCTTTTTAATAGTTTCT